GCCTCCCGAGTCCAAAGCTCCGGCCTCTCCGCCGCTTCGGCAGGCCCAGCTCCCGCCTGCCAGTGGCCTCTTCAGGCCCATGGGGCTCATTCCTCACAACGGCCTTTCCAGGCCCAGTTTTTCCCTTCCGGCGGCCTCTCCGGGCCCAGAAGCTCCTCAAGTCGGCCTCTCCAGACCCACTTGTAGCCTCCCGGCGTCCTCTCCGGGCCCAGCTCTTCCTCCCGGCTGCATCTGCAGGCCCGACTCCTGCCTCCCAACAACCTCTTTGGACTCAGTGCCTGCCCAGCTCCTGGTGGCCTTGGTCGGCCCACAGCTTCCTCAAGCCAAGCTCCCCAGGCCCAGCTCAGGCCTCACGGTGGCCTCTCCAGGCTCAGCTCCTGCCCTCTGACGGCGTCTCCAAGCCCCAAATGGCCTCCGGTCGGTGGGCTTCTCCAGGCCCAGGTTGGGCCTCCCGGCGGCCTCTGCAGGCCCAAGTGGTCCTGAAGTCAGCCTCTCCAGGCCCAGCTCCGGCCTCCCAGCAAGCAAGCTCTTTTGGCTCAGCTCCTGCCCAGCTCCCGCCGGCTTTTGTAGACCCTGAACTTTCTCCAGCGAAGCTCCTCAGTCCCACCTCCTGCCTCCCGGTGGCCTGTACAGGCCCAGGTCTGGCTGGAGAACAGCCTCTGCAGGCCCCGCTCTTGCCTCCCAGGGGCGTCTCCAGGCCCAGCTCTGGCCTCACGGCGGCCTCCCGGGACCAAGTCCCTGCCTGCCTCCCAGCAGCCTGTGTGCGGCCCAGCTCCTCCGTCACGGTGGCCTGTTGAGGCCCAACTCATGCCTCTGGCACCCTTTCGAGAGGCGTGAGCCCCTGCCTCACATTGGCCTCTCTCACGCTGAGGGAGGTCATCGTGAGCCCCTGCCTCACAGTGGCCTCTCTAACGCTGAGGGAGGTCAGCGTGAGGCCCTGCCTCACACTGGCCTCTCTCACGCTGAGGGACGTCAGCGTGAGGCCCTGCCTCACAGTGGCCTCTCTCACGCTGAGGGAAGTCCTCCCTCACGCTGGCCTGTTGAGGCCCAGTTCATGCCTCTGTTGGCTTCTCCAGGCCCAGCCCCTGCCTGTTGGCGGCCTCTAGAGGCCCAGCCTCTACCTCAACAGTGGGCCCTCCACGCCCACCTGTTGCCTTGCCGTGGCGTCCTCGGGCCAGGCTCCCGCCTTGGGGCGGCCCCCGCAGGCCCAGCTCCTGCCTCACGGCCCTCCGGAGGCCAAGCTCATGCGTCAGAGCGGCCTCTCCCGGCCTGGCGTTTGCTCCTTTGCATGGGCTCCAGGTCCTGCACTTCCTCCAGTCGGCCTCTCCAGGCCCAGCGCTTCCTCCCGGCAGCCTCTGCAGGACCAGACTGTCGTCAAGTAGGCCTGTCCAGGGACAGCTCCTGCCTCCCGGCAGACTCTGCAGGCCCAAGTCGTCCTCAAGTCAGCCTCCCCAGGCCCAGCTCCGGCCTCTCGGCGGCCTCTCCAGGTGCAAAAGTTCCTCGAGTCCGTCTCTCCAGGTCCAGCTCCTCCTGTCTCCCAGTGGCCTCTTTCAGCCCAGCCCAGCTCATGCCTCCCGGCGACCTTCCCAGGCCCCGCTTTTGACTTTCCGCGACCTCTGCAGGCCCCGAAATTGA